CTCATAGGACATTGCCCTTTGCCAATGGAAAAATATGTTTCCCTGGACTTTAGGAAATGCTCCTGATTTTTGAGGTCCTTTATAATTCATATTACTTCTAAGTGGGTGTCTTGCCTATCATCTTTATTTTTTACCTTGTTTATGCTTATGAAGTGTTTTTATTAGTGACAGGTTTGTTGTCAAAGCCCTGGGTTATTTGGTTATAGTCTGCTACTGTTCTAGTGATGGCAGGACTAGTAATAACCTCCCTGGTCTGTCTTCACAATTGGGAAAGAACAATCTTCTTATTTACATTCCAGAGTGGCCAGATTGTAATTTTGGAACAGCCCAGGAAAGATCCATCTCACATAAGATTCCTATGTAATCATTCAACACTCTTTGCACATCTACTTTGTGTTCTAGCTCCTGTCTAGGTTCATTGCAGTGAAGTCTTGTATTGGAACATGTTGAAAACTGGGCTGAGCATTGGTTGAGCCCAGAAAGTGATCTAGAAATTTTGGCTTTGAAAAAAATATATTGTTAACTTAAGCGAGGACCTACTGCTTTGTCTTTTAAAAAATTGAGAAATTTCGTTCTTTGAAAGTATCCATTCACTTTTCTCTACATGGAAATAATGAATAATGGTCTCTATGGGCAAACACATTTGAGAAATGTAGCTCACCTTGTCTATCAAAGCACAGTGGGTGGTATTGGGGGTGCGCTATCCCTGAGTAGCCCAGCATCAGCCCAGGCCCATCCATAATAGGCCTGTGACTCTCATGTAGCAGTCTCAATTCTGTGTTGTTGAACACACAACTTAGGTGTTGCCTTATGTGCTGTAAATGAAGCCAGAGCTGTTCTTATTGCCATAGTGGTTTCTGATTTCGAGATCTGTTTTTGCTTGCAGGAGCTGCTAAGCCGCACATCTCTTGAGACCCAGAAGCTCGATCTGATGACTGAAGTGTCTGAGCTGAAGCTCAAGCTGGTTGGCATGGAGAAGGAGCAGAGAGAGCAGGAGGAGAAGCAGAGAAAAGCAGAGGTAAGGGTGAGTGTGTACTGTCCTAAGCTCAGACCTGGGAAGGCTGTCATAATGTGAATTTAGGCCATCTGGTCAACTCCCAGCCTGGAAGCTATTGGGTGCCAGAAATATCTATACACTAGAGATGCAGTGATCTGTTAATACCAAGTTATCAGGTTTTGCTGTGGCTGCAAATTTCAGCAATATCCAAACCAGCCAGTTTTGGCTCTAAGGCTTTATCTGCCCTCAAACTGCTGACAAGGATGGAAAGAGAAGCAATAGTTGGGGAAGAATAAGACAAAATGTGGAGGGACACAAGATGTCTTCTGTGAGAACCAAGGAAATGACGACGTACCGGAATGAAGTCAGCCTCCCAATAGGCCATTGACACTGGATCCAAGGAGTCTGGAAACGTTTCTTGACGTGCGTTTCACTGACCCAGATGGAACCTCGGGTGATGTGTTTCTCTTTTCCTGATGGGTCTTATGGAGCATGCCATGTGCAGGCCTTCTCTTAGAGAATGTTTTCCTAATTTTGTTTTTCAGTCTTTGTATGCCATTGGCTGGAACATGCCAGACTCTTTTTTAAATAAATGTTTAGAGAATTTTACACTCAGAGCTCCTTTGAGAGCAGGCAGCCTGTTTTAACCTTAGATAACCGTCTTCCTGTGCCTCTACCTTTAAGTTCTTCTTATATTCACACCTAGCAATGAGAGATATGAAAGAAGATAGGTTTTAGGTTTAGAAACACCTCGCTCATTTACTGACCTAACTGCTTAATAGTTCTATGAACTTCAAGCTGGCTACTTAATCTTTCTGAACTTCAATTTCTTTATCTGGTTAAAATGGATAACTGTGTGGTAAAGTCCAAATAAAATCGTGAAAGTTAAGTACCTGTCATAGTATTTGGCATTTTGTGAGCACCTGGTATGTCTTCATCTCCTTCCTTCATTTAGGCTAAAGATGGATATTGTTCCCTTCTGATAAGTGCCAGCATTAGTGCATACTGACATCTGCCATGTTTGCTGAGTAAACACACTGGTGATTAGAATATTTCTAATGTGTGAGCATGTTCCTTGCATTGCTTTTGAGAACATGTTCATTAATTAGAAGTACAGTTGCCAAAAGAAGATATCCCCAATAAGCTGAGAACAGTAGCTTGTATTGACTAAGAGTCCAGGCTGATGAATCAGATCTCCTGGCTTTAAACTGAGCTCAGTGGCTTTGTGACCTTGGTCACGTAATTTAACTTCCCAGACCTGTTTCTTCTGTAAGATGGAGGTAGTAATACTTCCAATTTCTTTGGTTATTCTGAGGAGTGAATGAGACAATGTATGTGGAACCCTTAGCATAGTAATAGTTAGCTTTTATTGATCACTTACTGATAGTATTGTTAAGCATGTTGGAAATGAAAATGTAGACATAGATACATTATTTACATATTGCAAAGTTTATACAGCCTGAAAGCTAATCTGTGTGAAGTGCTAGTTGAATTAAATGTTGAGGGAGAAGTAACTGAATTTTCTTCTGGTTTGAAGTATTTTACCAATGTTTCAACCTGCACAATTGTATGTGAACATACATTAGGACTTTGGGGGCAGAATTCCATAAACTCTGTGAGAAGGCTTAAAGTGGCAGACACTCAACTCAAAGTCACTTAAGAGAAAAAGGGAGGAGAGAGACCTATGTCACATAACTTGAAAAGTCTAGTGTTTGAAAGAATACAATATGACTAGATCCGGGTAATCTCACAGTGTCACTAGAAATTAGTCTCAGTTGTATCACCTGGTTCTGCTTTAGCCTTATTCTCAAGAAGGTTCTCCCCAGGTGGTGACAGAGATAGCCATCAGTAGCTCCGGAATGATATCCTGCCAGCCAGGCAACTTCTGCAGTCAAAGAGGTGCTTTCTCAAAGGTTCCAGCAAAAGCCTCAAGATTGCATCTCATTGGGCCACTTTGGGTCATATACCTGGTTCTACACCAGTCACCGCAGGGATCTGTGCATGAGGGGTGGGAGGTGCGAATATGAAAGTCAGCCCGTGTGTGGAAGTATACAGAGTTAGCACCAAGCTAGGATAATGCAGTCCCTTTACAGGGACATCAGAAAGGAAGGAGAGCTCCCACTTCTGGGACAAGAAGCACTAATGCAGTCATTTTACTGTTTGCTTTTTTCTTTCTTTTCTGAAGGACTATTTTTAAATCTGAATTTTTTGTTTTTGTTTTTCATCAGTCTGTTCATACATAAGGCGACGTAGACCCTGAGTGTCTGGCCTCAGTCCTACCAGATAACAGCCCTTCCCAGTTGCTAGTACAAATATTAGGTTTCCACGTGGAGGAATTCTGTAGGCTGTTCAAACCTGTGATAATCAGTGAGCAGCCACATGGCCTGAAACAAATTCCTCGTTCTTGTAATTGCACATAATCTTTGCTGGTATGCACAGAACTTCTACCTCTATTTGTGAGTGTCTGGAGCAACCAGGGGTTTAAAACCACAGGGTACTGCTTAAGCTGCACTATTGTCATGTGCATGGAGATGTTTATTTTGAGTGAGACATTTTGCTAAGGTCACCAGAGGTTGTAATTGCATGAATAAAGGGAACGCTGCTTCCCATACTATACTGCTGCTGTTTTTTCCAGTGAGTGTATTTAGCCTAAGGGCTCATTGTGTGTGGTTTGGAACAGGCAGGATTCTTTTTTTTTTCCCCCTCAGGTGTGAGATAGCCAGATCTGAAATACAGTTTCTCAGCTTAGCTCAGGCTTTATCCTCAAATTCTGTTTTATGTTTTAATGAAAAGAAGAGAATGCTTGTGGCAAGAGCATTGCCACCACAATGTCACTAGAAATTAGTCTCAGTTGTATCACTTGGTTTTAGTTCTAGTTCTAATTTTAGTTCACACTGCTCCTTCTCTGATTCTGATCATAGCCCAAGCCAGCATCTTGCTGCTTGTTTTAAGTTGTGGAAATGATTACCGACAGTCATTCTGTAAGACCTAGGGACTTGCAGGCGCAGGTTCCTTGATGGCCAGCCTTGCTCAAGAGTGAGTAGTGGCCCAGATGAGATGTGGGTGAATACTAGGTTTCCTGTTTACCTTTTCTCATCAGCCTTTTGCAATGATTCAGGGTCATATGAGGGTACTGAAGATTGGGTGAATTAGACGTATTCCTGAAAAGTAGGACTACAGAAGAGTGATTGACGTGGAAAGTAAATACCAAAATCAAGAGGATGAAGCATGAAAGAAAGAGATCCAGAGGTAAAGGAAAACCTCTGTGTGGACACAGATCAAAGCATTGCAAAGGCGTGTTGCTCAGATGGGCCTTCCCCAAGAAAGAAATCTGGCTTCTCCATGCTGTGGAGGTGCCAGCAACCTGCAGTTGGACCCCACTGTGGCAACTAGAGGGTTCTGTGAATAGCTATCAGAGCAGCCTGTTAAGAAGGGAGCAGGGACCCCAGATATGCTAGGAAGGGGAGTCAGCCCAACTGATCAGGGGTACACGTGAGCAAGAAGAGAACAGGGAAGAATCTTTAGGATTTCCTGCAGAAAATGGAAACATCTCACAGCACAAGTGATGATGCCATCATTTCTTCTTCCTTGTGGTTAGGACCCTGGGAGAAAGGGATTCTGATTTCTGAACTGAGGCAACAGAGTGATGGACTTGGAACACAGAGTGAGATCTGGGAAGATTGTGTTTGCTCAGAGATGAGCTGGCCTAATAGGAGAGTTTTTTTATTCTTGTTTTTATTTTCTTTATTTACTCATTTGCATCAGTGTAGGAAATATACTCCCACAATTCAAAAATCAAGTGTTCAAAAGGGTATATAGCAAAAGGTCTCTTTCAACACCTGTCCTCCAGTCAGCAGTCAGGAAGCAGTGCCATCAGTTTGTATCCGTCCAGAGTTATATTATGTGTGGACAAGTACATTCATGTGGATACACACAGACACACACACTTTCCCTCATTTTTATACAAATGTACACTATTCTAGACCTTTCTTTTTAAATTTAGCAGTCTTGGAGTTCTTTTTACACCAAGTATGTTTTTTAAAACTTCCTCATTCATATCTATGTCTGCATATTGTTCTACCATCCAACAATAGCCTAATTTATTTAATCAGTCGTCTCTCAGTGGACATTTAGGTGGTTTCCAAGTTTCTGCTATTACAAATAATGCTGTAGTGAATAATCTTGTATATATGTAAAGATATTGATGTGGAATTTATGGGTCAAGGAGTACATGAACTTGAAATTTTGACAGATATTTCCAAATTGCCCTCTCTAGAACATAGAGGTTATATTCCCATGAGCAATGTAATGTATATAAACTGAGCCTGAAAAAAGAAAGAACTAAGTAAAATTGTGTACAAGATTAACAGGTAAGATGGAATTGGAAACAACTGTGATTATGGGAGGTGCCCAGTAGTTTCACATAGAAAAGAACCATAAAGAAGAACTTTAATGGTTGGCAAAGTGTGATTAAAAAACAAAGTGAGCTGAGGTTAAAACACAGGACAGCAATTATAACCTCATAAATGCCACCTAGACATCATGATGTGGAACCCAGAATGGAACAGAGCTACAAAAGGGTCTGCTTTATGGGAGGGAAACAGACCTGTTAGGAGGTGGGCCAGCCCTGGAGATAAAGAATTATGAAGCTAGGCCAGGTGTGGTGGCTCATGCCTGTAATCCCAGTACTTTGGGAGGCTGAGGAGACTGGATCACTTGAGGTCAGGAGTTTGAGGTCAGCCTGGCCAACATAGTGAAACCCCATCTCTACTAAAACATACAAAAATTAGCCAGGCATGGTGGTACACACTTGTAGTCCAGCTACTTGGGAGACTGAGACATGAGAATTGCTTGAACCTGGGAGGTGGAGGTTGCAGTGAGCCGAGATCGTGCCACTGCACTCCAGCCTGGGAGACAGAGTGAGACTCCGTCTCAAAAAAAAAAAAAAAAAAGAATTATAAAGCTAAGTTGAAATGCCAAGCCTGTGGACAGACATACCAGAAAACAATGACAACACATGGCTCAGGAGAATTAAGGCAGAGTAGCCCAGAAGTTTTGGGTACACCACACACTGAGCAGAGGGATGAAAATAGATGTGTTCCTGATGCAGGTCTCCAAACTGACTGATGCACACAAGGGGCAGTAATGGAGGGAGGGGAGTAGCAACCTATTTGTTAGCTCCTAAATATCTCCCAGCTGAATTCTGAAGCATTTGAATGTTTACTTGTTTGTTTTTCTCACTTGCTTTCACTCTACTCAGAGGGTAGAAGACAAAACTAGGAAAACTGCCTTTCTAGCTCCAACATTGAAGCAAAAGGAGAAACTGGTTTATGAAGTAAAAGTGATAGGTACCTTGAGAGAAAGTGGTCATTGTTATTTGAATGTTCACGAGAGTGAGCATGGAAAAACTAGGCATAAACAGACATGCACTGTAGACTTGGGTAAATCATAACTCTGACAATTTAAAAATAAAATGGATGGGGAACTGTCGAATAGAGGAAGACCCAAGAATATTGAACTACTTAAATATAATTCTGACTGTGCAATCTCACAGATAATACCAATAAAAAGGAAGAGTTTAGAGGTCTCTTGAAAGGAAGTAGTTTTCAGAGGGGCTTCTACAAAAGGCAGAAAGGACATATGCTAAAGACAAAAGTGCACCTGCATGACCAGTGTCAGGAAGGGGACATCCGAAACTAAAGGACAATGCTGAGGACAACACAAAGCCATACACACACATACACACGCACACACAAACACCCACACACAGTTATGTTCTTAAAAAGAAAAAATGGACTTGATTCCATGGATGCCTCTGACAGATACAAAAAATTTAGGACAATAGTCCCCCAAAGTGCTTGCTATAAGTTAATTTTAAGGAATCAGGAAAATCAAATGAGTTGCTAGAAAACTGGAAATGAACCATTTCCTTCTTGATTTTCAAAATGGCAAAAGTTTGATAGATTCAGTAAATTTTAGTCTGTTGAGTTTGGGGCCAACTCTATGATGGTTTGCAAGAAGGGAGGAGACAAAGTAGGGATCCGTGTCCTCAAGGAGTGAGTCTCGTCAGATTGGCCTTATCGGTTTGGCCGGGAATGTGTCGTGTGGTAGACCAGGTAAATCCACATTTCAGTGAAGTGTTGCAAAAACGTTGCTTGAGATAATCTTGTAGACAGGATGGAGGAATAGAAGATGAATATACTGAAATAGGCATATTGATGCCTGAGTTCAGGGTTTGGGTACATATTGTCATGGATAAGTGTGATGTGTGCCATATGTCCCCTGTGCATAGGTGCTGACACGTTGGGTGTTTGGGTAAGGGGAGTCGGTGTGTGTATCATGCATATGTGGAGAGAGGACGTGTTTGTGTGTGTGCCCCAGTGTGCACCCATCTCTGCTATTGCTTCTGCTTGGATGAAGAGTTTCTTCTAGACTCCATGCCTCGGTGTTGACACAACAATATGGCACAAAGGAGCTGTTGGGGATTTGTTCGAACTGCAAGACAGGCATCTGGATGGGGCAGGCCTGAGGAAAAATGCCATGTCTTTTGGTTCTGTTGTGGAAAGTGGAGGGCCGTCGACAGTGACCACTGAGTGCCACCTGCTCCCTGCCCCATGCACACTTCCTCTGTGCTGTTCTCTTAAGGAGTTCTGCGTCTGAGAGCTGTCTGACCTGGAGTGCTTTTCTCTTCTTTCTTTTCCTTCCTACAGTCGGTTCTGAATGTGATCAGTGAGCTGCAGGAGCAGATGTGTAGGCTGCAGCTGGACATCCACAGGCAGATTCAAGAGCGCCTGTTACTCAGTAGGGACCACCCTGAGGAGGTGGCGGCCAGCGACGGTGTGGCCGAGCCCCAGCCCTGCAGCCAGGACTGTGCCTGTTGGGAGGGGTCACCTGTAGGAACCACACTTAAGTATATCAGAGCATGTCAGAACTTTGTCTTTCTCCCTCATCCCCTAGGAGTTACTGCAAGAGCTCAGGCACCTCAAAATCAAAGTGGAAGAGTTGGAAAATGAAAGGAATCAGTATGAATGGAAGCTAAAGGCCACTAAGGTAAACGGCACTCCTGATGCTTATGGAGAGAGGACCTGGTAGGGATCCTCTGTTGCTCTTCCAGGCTGAAGTCGCCCAGCTGCAAGAACAGGTGGCCCTGAAAGATGCAGAAATTGAGCGTCTGCACAGCCAGCTCTCCCGGACAGCAGCTCTCCACAGTGAGAGTCACACAGAGAGAGGTGACTAGCTTGACTCTGACAAAATGCAGTTGAAATAATTATTTCTATACCTGAATTCTTTTAGACCAAGAAATTCAACGTCTGAAAATGGGGATGGAAACTTTGCTGCTTGCCAATGAAGATAAGGTAAGATGGTCATTGGGTAGCCCTGTCTTTTCATTAATCTAAATCTCTACTTGCACTATGGCAGGACCGTCGGATAGAGGAGCTTACGGGGCTGTTAAACCAGTACCGGAAGGTAAAGGAGATTGTGATGGTCACTCAAGGTAAGAGCAAGGGCGATCCTACCGTTGTCTCTACAATTCAGTCTTACTACCTTAATGCTTGCAGGGCCTTCGGAGAGAACTCTCTCAATCAATGAAGAAGAACCGGAGGGAGGTTTCAGCAAGTGGAACGCTACAAATAAGGACCCTGAAGAATTATTTAAACAAGAGGTACTGTGTTTCCATCCATGACGTAGGGTTTCCCTCTACCGTGACTCTTCTGTCTCTGGTGCAGATGCCTCCAAGATGTAGCTCTCCTACAGTGGGGCCACCTCCATTGCCACAGAAATCACTGGAAACCAGGTAAGAGGCCTGGGCATTTCCCCACAGCCACTATAACTATTTCTTTCTTTTGTGTTTTTTTCAGGGCTCAGAAAAAGCTCTCTTGTAGTCTAGAAGACTTGAGAAGTGAATCTGTGGATAAGGTCGGCTCATCAACCTATCCTTAAAGATGACTCACATAAACGAAATCCTCATGTTACTCCATAGTGTATGGATGGGAACCAGCCCTTCCCGGTGTTAGAACCCAAGGTACATTGACTTCGTGCCCCGTCGTCTATTTGGGTATCTCTCTCTTTCTCTCACCTTCCAATAGGACAGCCCTTTCTTGGCGGAGCACAAATATCCCACTTTACCTGGGAAGCTTTCAGGAGCCACGCCCAATGGAGAGGCTGCCAAATCTCCTCCCACCATCTGCCAGCCTGACGCCACGGGGAGCAGCCTGCTGAGGCTGAGTGAGTGTCCAGCCCTGGTGCTGGTGGCCTCTATGTGGCTTCTCTGCTTCTTGGTTCACTGGAGATCGTGGCCGGAGTGTCAGTGCCCCCGTATTAGGTACTGTACCCATTCCAGGTGAGGTGGAGAGTCATTCACATTCATTGCCTTCTTCCAATCTCAGGAGACACAGAAAGTGGCTGGGACGACACTGCTGTGGTCAATGACCTCTCATCCACATCATCGGGCACTGAATCAGGTCCTCAGTCTCCTCTGACACCAGATGGTAAACGGAATCCCAAAGGCATTAAGAAGTTCTGGGGAAAGTAAGTTGGTGCCGTTGATCCTAATTATATTGATGACCGTCTCCATGGATTCTTCTCCATGCAGAATCCGAAGAACTCAGTCAGGAAATTTCTACACTGACACGCTGGGGATGGCAGAGTTTCGACGAGGTGGGCTCCGGGCAACCGCAGGGCCAAGACTCTCTAGGACCAGGGACTCCAAGGGACAGAAAAGGTAAGGCTTGACCCACTTTCCTTTGATCTCCCTAACAGGAATATGCTGTTTTCCTGCTTCCCAGTGACGCCAATGCCCCCTTTGCCCAGTGGAGCACAGAGCGTGTGTGTGCATGGCTGGAGGACTTTGGCCTGGCTCAGTATGTGATCTTTGCCAGGCAGTGGGTATCTTCTGGCCACACCTTATTGACAGCCACCCCTCAGGACATGGAAAAGGTAAGGGCTCAGCTTGGGGAGAGGAGGCTCCCTTTCACATGTGGTCTTCATCTTTTAATTTCAGGAGCTAGGAATTAAGCACCCACTCCACAGGAAGAAGCTTGTTTTAGCAGTGAAAGCCATCAACACCAAACAGGAGGAGAAGTCTGCACTGCTAGACCACATTTGGGTGACAAGTAAGGATAGGCATATATGTATTAAGAATGTCTCCTGACACATCTGGGGTTTTTGTATTTGTAGGGTGGCTTGATGATATTGGCTTACCCCAGTACAAAGACCAGTTTCATGAATCTAGAGTTGACAGACGAATGCTGCAATACCTAACTGTGGTGAGGACTTTTTCTTTAAATATTTCAGTTGTTCTGGTTTATAAACCAAACTTTCCTCTTTCAGAACGATTTACTCTTCTTAAAAGTCACCAGCCAACTACATCATCTCAGCATCAAATGTGCCATTCACGTGCTGCATGTCAACAAGTTCAACCCCCACTGCCTGCACCGGCGGCCAGCTGATGAGGTGAGACCACAAATAGTATCTCTCCAGGTAGCTAACTTCCTCACTCTCCTTCTCCCTCTGACAGAGTAACCTTTCTCCTTCAGAAGTTGTACAGTGGTCCAACCACAGGGTGATGGAGTGGTTACGATCTGTGGACCTGGCAGAGTATGCACCCAATCTTCGAGGGAGTGGAGTCCATGGAGGCCTCATTGTGAGTGGCTCTCTGGCCTAGCCCACCTGCCTCCTGGCCAGGCTTGTCTCTGGTTCCTTCTTAGATCCTGGAGCCACGCTTCACTGGGGACACCCTGGCTATGCTTCTCAACATCCCCCCACAAAAGACGCTCCTCAGGCGCCACCTGACCACCAAGTTCAATGCCTTGATTGGTCCGGAGGCTGAACAGGAGAAGCGAGAGAAAATGGCCTCACCAGCTTACACACCACTGACCACCACAGCCAAAGTCCGGGTGAGTTGCAGAGCCTTTCTGGGTGGGCCCTGCTTCTCATAATCTTGCATTTTCTGTGTTTTAGCCAAGGAAACTAGGATTTTCACACTTCGGAAACATAAGAAAAAAGAAGTTCGATGAATCGACGGACTACATTTGCCCAATGGAGCCCAGTGACGGTGTCAGTGATAGTCACAGGGTCTACAGTGGCTACCGGGGCCTCAGCCCCCTTGATGCCCCTGAACTGGATGGGCTGGACCAGGTGGGACAGATTAGCTGATGCCCTTGTCACCTGTGTGCTGACCAGGCTGCTGCCCATTTTACAGATGGCACCTTCGGAAGGTACCGTGACGCAGATAGGGCTCCTCTCCCAAGACATTCACCGCCTTACGGTAGGACTCTGACCCTCTCCCCACAGTCAGACTTAAACTGACCCTTCGGCTGTGTCCTTTTCAGACAATGCTGAGCCAGGACCAGCTGCTGAATGACTCTCGCCTGCCTGCCCCCAACTCTGATGACTGGAGATGACTTTCTTCGTGGCTGAGAGCGTAGGGAGGCATGTGTGGGGGCCCCGGAGCCTTTGCTTCTGTGGGGAGCGGGCACACAGCCCCCTCTGCAAGCCCAGTCCGGGCTGGCAGGGTGTCTCAGACAGGCTGCTGACAGGCATGAAGCAGAGCTGTGGGACAGGTGTCCAGGGGTGGCCCCAGGGTCCATGTGTGTCTTCAACCATGCTGCGCTCTTCACCGCAGGCTTCATACCTTTTGTACTTTTATACGTGGACTGCAGACCACTTTGTGGGAGGGCAGTGACATATCAGCACACAGACTCGATGGCTCGTGATATTCCTGGTGACAGCCTGGAGGCTCTCACACTCGAGGGGAAGAGCTGTTAGTTCATAAAACCTGCTGGAAAAAAAGTTCCGAAAAACTGTTTTGAATGTTCTGTAGAGACTGTGTTTTGTGAAATGGTCACCAGGAGGTCCCTCCGGGGCTGCTTCACAGAACGTGCTTTTTCCATTCTTGGGACTGTGGCTGGGCAAGGCAGGTGTTTAGGGTATGAGCGGGTAAAGCAACGAGGCTCCTTACCCACAGCACTGCCTGACTCTATCTCCCGTCATCTGCAAGGGGTATCTGTGCGACTCCCAGCTTGGAGCAGAGGCGTCCCCAACACGTGCACACCCTGCCTTCTGCCTCCACCCAAGCTGACACACAGCCTCCTCCCAGGCCTTGCCCTTGGAGCAGCTCAGGCGTAATGTCTGATTAAATAGCTCCCCCAAGTGGAAGGCCCTTGAGCACCTCAAGCTCCGTGTTTCCACCCCAACTCACCAACTTCCCAAACATGTCTGTTTCCTCTCCACTCTTTAGTCCTTCCTCCCTCCAGGCGTCTGCTCAGGCCCTTCCCTCACTAGGGAATGCATTTTTCTCCTAGTCCCCTTCATGAGGGAAAATCCTGTCTCTCAAGGCACGGCAAAGAGACCATCTCTCAGGAAGCCTTCCCGCATGATCCAGTTACAGGTAGCTCTCCCACAGTGCCGTGTCTGCCCTTGAGCCAGAGCACAGCTCACCTTGAAGTTTCTTGTCGTCTTACCATACCCGTCCTCACCACAAACTTGGAGCACCTGCTCTGCACTGGCTCCTGTAGACAGTCCTCCAGTTGCCAAGGAGATCTGTGCTCCTAAGTTCCTCATCCACCCACTCCTTCGCATGTGTGTGTTAAGAACCTTCCATGCCAGGGCTAGAGATACAGGCATGAATGCCAAGGTCCCTGCCTAAAGGTGCTTACAGTGTAGTGGAGTACAGACCAGTTTCAAACAAGACTCTGCCAAAGGTTACAGATGCTCCAATATTAGTTTCTGCAGCCTAAAAGAGCATGTTGTCATTTTTTTTTTATTATACTTTAAGTT